AAAATCAAATACTTGCATTCAGGGCAAGGAGAAAGACAAACTGAGGGAGGAGGAAAAAGTAATGTGAAGCCAGTGACCCTGCCCAGAAAATGTGACTAACCCAGCAGCGGTGGGGGCTGTGCCGCGCCTGCCCCAGGCCCTGAATGGAGAACATGGCTTTCCTTGCTGGTCTCAGACTCAGAGATGCCCTCCCTGATTTGCCTTGGCTGTGACCTGCAGCGGGCTGAGGCCACTGTGGTGGGGCTGTGTGGACCTCCAGCCTCCCTGTGTGCCCCTCTGAGGAGACGGCCTGGCATACCCACTGCCCACCCCAGTGACTGCTCTTCTGCTTCAGGCCTGCTGGCCTCCCAGCACTGCCTGCCCCTCCCTGTCGGGGGACATCGCCTCCACACCGGCTGGGGAAGGAGCCCAGGGGTGGGGCTGGTGGGTGGGGCTGGTGGTTGGGGCAGCCAGAGAAGTAAGAGGGAAGTGAGAAGCCGGGTGGGGCAGGCTGGAAGGAAGACGAACCTACGAAGCAGAGGTAGGAGGAAGAAAGGAAAGTAGGAGTGTTGAAAGGTGAAGGTGGCAGGGTGGCTGCCAGCGCGGCTGGCTGGTACCCTCCTGGGTGGGCAGGCGAGGGCTGGCTGTGGTGGCCTGGGAACAGAGACCCACATTTCTGGATACCACATTGTGCCAGGGTGGAGTTCCCCCAGCCTGCTGTCCTGCCAGCCTTATGCCAGGCTCCAGGCACCTGATCTGATGGCAGCTGTGAAGCTGCCCGGGAGGATGGGTGGGCTGTGCCCATGCTGCACATGGAGGAACTCTTGGGTCAGGGCTTGTCCCAGCTGTGCCAGACCTCCTGACGGAGGCCACCACACTGCTCCTGAAGGCCCTCAGCCAGACTGGAGGTGAAATCAGATTAGAAGCTGCCTGTCCCCAAGACAGGACTGTGGTGTGATGCTATTTGGGTGGGAGTGGCTTGGGGAGGGGGCAGGGCAGTCCTAGCCATTTGAATTCAAATGCAAGTGGCACATTTGATTATTTTGCAAACTCTGGAAGACCTTGGCTGAGGGTCTAGGTGGACTGTCTGAGGTAGGAGGTGGGGAGGGAGGAAGTGGTTGACCCTGGGGAAGGGTAGGAGACCTATTTGGTATCAGGGGAAAAACCATTTGGAATCCCCAAATGAGGCCTCTGGACCTAGATTCTGAGAATGCCATGTCCCAGGCTGGGAGATTCAGTTTGGTTTCGAGGGTGGGCACCTACCTCCACCAGGAGAAGTGGAGGTGCTGTTTCATTTCACACCTAGGGGCAAGCAGGGACTGTGAAGGGAAGAGACCTATTGGGGGTCAGTGGAATCAGGGTCTGAGGAAGGCAAAGGTACCACTGGACCCCGGCAGGATTTTTGTCCCTCTGATGGCTGTCAAGTCTTTCCTTAAAGGTGTGTGTAACGGTGACCTCCTCTCCGAGGTCCCCCAGTGTGTCCTCAAAGACAGCCTAAGTCAGGACCATGGGACAGCCAGCAGGACTTGCGTCCTCCCCTCCCCCAGCCCCATGGCAGTCTGGGACCCCTAGCCCCTGCTCTCTGCCTCCTGGGGCTGCTCCAGCCTGTCCCAGCCTTTTGAAATCCTGGGCTATCCCTTAGGTGCCACCCCAGTCTAATAATCAGAGCCCAGCAGGTCCAGTTAATCAAATGCATTCTTTGAGCACCTGCATGAGGTTCCAGCTAGATCCAGAGGCAAAATACACTTCCTGCCCTAAAGGACCCTACAGTGTAGTAGTGGAGGTAGGCGGGTCCATAACTCACCACACTATGGCAGAGTGGGGAAAAGTAAAGGCTTTAAGAGGTGTAGAAGAGGCTGTTTGGTAAGGTGGTGAGTTTCCCATCACTGGAAGCCTTCAAGAAGAGGATGGTAAGGGATGCTATAGAAGAGATTTCTGCACTATGCGTGTATGGGTATGTGTAGGGCGGTGCAGGCAGAGCAGGACTAGATAAGAACTTTAGCGCTTTCTTTTTTTTGTTTTATTCCTCCCCCCCGGCCCCAGCTCCCCTCTTCAACTTTAGCACTTTCTAATGCTGACATCTGTGATTCTGTGACATTCCCCACTTAGAGGAAGTTCGTCTGCGGTTTCACTGGGTATGGTGGCTCCCTTGTTCACTGCACCCTGCAGCTAAACCATAAAACATGGGCTATTCTTTGTCTCTGTGCATGTCACCCCCAGTGCCAAGCCCCCAGCACAGACGTTGAGTGGAATGGAATAGACTCTTTGCTGGGCTGCTTGAGGAACAGAGGCATCAGGTGTGTCCTTGCTCCAGTTGAGATGTGAAGCATGTAATAATAATGGCTTCTTCTTTCTTTCCAGATCTGAAGACAGCATGTACACAGCCATTCCCCAGAGGTAAGCTGCATGCCCCATCTCCTTTCACAACTCAGGCTGCTGTCAACCCTCTCTCTTCTCGCAGTGGCTCTCCATTCCCAGGCTCAGTGCAGGATCCAGGCCTGCATGTGTGGCGGGTGGAGAAGCTGAAGCCGGTGCCTGTGGCGCAAGAGAACCAGGGCGTCTTCTTCTCGGGGGACTCCTACCTAGTGCTGCACAATGGCCCAGAAGAGGTTTCCCATCTGCACCTGTGGATAGGTAAGGGGATCTGGATGGGGGAAGGTTGGGCCGGCCTTGCCCTGCCCTCTCCCACTTGTCCCAGGCCAGCAGTCATCCCGGGATGAGCAGGGGGCCTGTGCCGTGCTGGCTGTGCACCTCAACACGCTGCTGGGAGAGCGGCCTGTGCAGCACCGCGAGGTGCAGGGCAATGAGTCTGACCTCTTCATGAGCTACTTCCCACGGGGCCTCAAGTACCAGGTCAGAGCCCACCTCTAGGCACCCCCACCCTGCAGTCCACTCAGATGGGCCGTCTGGGCTGCAGGAAGGTGGTGTGGAGTCAGCATTTCACAAGACCTCCACAGGAGCCCCAGCTGCCATCAAGAAACTCTACCAGGTGAAGGGGAAGAAGAACATCCGTGCCACCGAGCGGGCACTGAACTGGGACAGCTTCAACACTGGGGACTGCTTCATCCTGGACCTGGGCCAGGTGGGTAGGCTGGCCAGACTGAGCACTCCGTAGCTCTGACCCGGACTTTCCTGCTTCCTTGCAGAACATCTTCGCCTGGTGTGGTGGAAAGTCCAACATCCTGGAACGCAACAAGGCGAGGGACCTGGCCCTGGCCATCCGGGACAGTGAGCGACAGGGCAAGGCCCAGGTGGAGATTGTCACTGATGGGGAGGAGCCTGCTGAGATGATCCAGGTTGGGGGACATTGGAGTGGGTGGCTGGGAGCCCTATAAACCTGGCCTGCCCTGGCCCCTGCAGGTCCTGGGCCCCAAGCCTGCTCTGAAGGAGGGCAACCCTGAGGAAGACCTCACAGCTGACAAGGCAAATGCCCAGGCCGCAGCTCTGTATAAGGTGGGCCCCCCAAGCCTGCCCTGGGACCCGGCGGGTGAGATCAGGCACTGTCCCTCCTCCCCAGGTCTCTGATGCCACTGGACAGATGAACCTGACCAAGGTGGCTGACTCCAGCCCATTTGCCCTTGAACTGCTGATATCTGATGACTGCTTTGTGCTGGACAACGGGCTCTGTGGCAAGATCTATATCTGGAAGGGTACGTGGCTCCTCTGTAACAGCCTGAGATGCCTCTTTTTAAAAATCTCCTTCCTATGATCTAGGGCGAAAAGCGAATGAGAAGGAGCGGCAGGCAGCCCTGCAGGTGGCCGAGGGCTTCATCTCGCGCATGCAGTACGCCCCGAACACTCAGGTGAGGAGATGCGCACAACCACAGCCCTCTTCTGAACCAGACTTCTCCCCCGCTGTCCCTGCAGGTGGAGATTCTGCCTCAGGGCCATGAGAGTCCCATCTTCAAGCAATTTTTCAAGGACTGGAAATGAGGGTGGGCGTCTTCCTGCCCCATGCTCCCCTGCCCCCCACCACCTGCCTGCTTGCTTCTCTGGCTGCCTGGTCAGTGCAGAGGTGCCCCCTGCAGATGTTCAATAAAGGAGACAAGTGCTTTCCCAGCTCTTTTCCTGCACCACCTGCCCTGGGCTGATTCTCACTGTCACC